CCTGATGCAAGGAAAGCCACCAGGTGCCTAGTAGGGTGCAAGGGCCATCAGGAGGCGGGGTGGGGAAGACTGGCTGTCAGCGCCACAGGAATTACCTGTAATCGAGTGGATCTTCTGTTTCAGCTCGGAGCCTGTGCTGTCCAGGGGGAACTTCACGTCATGCTTGGTCTTATTCCAGATGATCTTCAAGTCCACCAGCTCCCTGCCCGCGCCGCCGCCCGCGTCTTCGCCGTTGCTGACCGAGGCCTGGGCTGCGGGGTCCCCAGGGGGCTGGGCCGGGGCCGGCTGCAGGCTGCCTCGTGCGGCGCCGGAGTCCTCGGCCGCCGCCCCCGCCGCGGCTTCAGCCTCCAGGCAGTTGACGGGCCGCGCGGGAGCCTCAGTAGCCACAGTCTCGGCCTCCGTGTCCATGCCAGGTTCCTCCATGCCTGCAAGGGGGTTAGGGGGTGGGCGCTCGCCGCGGGCTGGGCTTGGGAACGGACGCTGTCCGGGCGCCGCCGGACCTCCGTTCCCGAGCCGCGGTTCTCCCTCCCGGGCCGGGCCGCATCCCCCAGAGGAGCGACCGCAACCTCAGCCCCGGCCCGGCGCCCGCCACCCCCGCCGCACTCACCATCCGGGGCCCCGGCCGCCGCCATGATGATTGTGTACAACACCCACCGCTCCCGCAGAGGCCGCTGGGAAGAGGCGAGCTGGCTGAGATTGGCCCCCGCAGCAGCCCCTAATCTCTCACAGCCCGGCCGGAAACAGGTGGAGGTTTCTATGGAGACCCGCCTCCTCCGCTCCCAGGTCCGGCCCCTGCCACGCTTTCGCTTTCCCAAGCTGAAGGGGGCGGGTCCGGGAAATAGCCCTTTCTCTGGCCTCTGCCCCCTGGTGGCGAGTGCGGCCGCAGCCGTCCAGGGGGGCGTGGGATTTCGCGCTAGGGGGCCTGTGACTTTAAGGGGCAAGGCTGCGCTGGCTGTGGCGGAGGCCGATTGGCTGGAAGCAGTCCCCGGAAGTGACGCAGGGAGAAGCCCACGTGTGCTATTCCATCCCACATGGCGGCGCTCCTGAGGAGACTGCTGCAGCGCGAGAGGCCTTCGGCGGCCTCTGGCCGCCCCGTAGGACGGCGCGAGGCCAACCTGGGCACTGATGCCGGGGTTGCGGTGCGAGTGCGGTTCGCTCCCAGCCCCACAGGTAACCCTGGCGGACGTGACGCTACAGGCCGAGGCCCCCTGTCCCGTCTCCGCCCCACGAATGTTCCCGAATGAATCCTTTCCGGTGGTGTCAGAGTGGGCGGGCGGAGGAGGGTTAAGGCAGCGCGAGCCCATTTTACAGAGGCGGAAACTGAGGTGCAGGAGCGGAAATAATTCAAATTGCCAGGAGTTTCTTGTGTTTTTTGTGCCATCCCATCTCTTTCGATCTTTTTTTCATGCATTCCATACATGTGCATTGATGACAACCTGTGTAACAGGTGTTGTAGACGCTGGGATACAGTGATCATTGAGAAAGGTAGGGGCCTTGCTCTGTGGAAGTCTGCATTCCCCTGTCTTATCTGAGCTGTTCTCTTCTCCAGGCTTCTTGCACCTGGGTGGCCTCCGCACTGCCTTGTACAACTACATCTTTGCTAAGAAGTACCAGGGGAGCTTCATCCTGAGGCTAGAGGACACAGATCAGACTCGCGTTGTGCCTGGGGCAGCGGAGAATATTGAGGACATGCTGGAGTGGGCAGGTAAGCCTGGCAGAGAAAGGATCTTTCTGCAGCACCTTAGCTGTCATTATTCCCTGTGTTCCAGGCATCCCGCCTGATGAGAGCCCCCGCCGGGGCGGTCCTGCTGGGCCCTACCAGCAATCTCAGCGGTTGGAGCTGTATGCCCAGGCCACAGAAGCGCTGCTGAAGACCGGAGCTGCTTACCCCTGTTTCTGCTCACCCCAGCGGCTGGAGCTCCTGAAGAAGGAGGCCTTGCGGAACCACCAGACGCCCCGGTAAGAACCTCAGCTTGTTGCAGATGCCTCATAACAGTACTCATGCTGCTCTGCTCCCCATCAGGTATGACAATCGGTGCAGGAACATGAGCCAGGAGCAGGTGGCCCAGAAGCTGGCCAAGGACCCCAAGCCTGCGATCCGCTTCCGCCTGGAGCAGGTGGTGCCAGCCTTCCAGGACCTGGTCTATGGCTGGAATAGGCATGAAGTGGCCAGCGTGGAGGGAGACCCAGTCATCATGAAGAGCGACGGCTTCCCCACATACCACCTGGCCTGCGTGGTGGACGACCACCACATGGGCATCAGCCACGTGCTGCGAGGCTCTGAGTGGCTCGTCTCCACTGCCAAGCACCTGCTCCTCTACCAGGCCCTGGGCTGGCAGCCACCCCACTTCGCCCACCTGCCCCTGCTCCTCAACAGGGATGGCAGCAAGCTCTCCAAGAGGCAAGGGGACGTTTTCCTGGAGCACTTTGCTGCTGATGGCTTCCTGCCCGATTCCTTGTTGGACATCATCACCAACTGTGGCTCAGGTTTTGCAGGTACGTGCCCACCTGAATAGTCCTGGCAGCAGAAGCTGAGTGGCTGGGCCTCTCTTCTTTGCAGAGAACCAAATGGGCAGGACCCTGCCGGAGCTGATCACACAGTTCAACCTGACACAGGTCACCTGTCACTCAGCCCTGCTGGACCTGGAGAAGCTCCCAGAATTCAACAGGTGAGTGGGGAGCATGGAGATCCCCTGGTGGCACAGCAGGGCAGCCCCTTGATTTCTTCCGCAGACTGCACCTCCAGCGGCTGGTGAGCAATGAGAGCCAGAGGCGCCAGCTGGTGGGGAAGCTGCAGGTCCTTGTGGAGGAGGCCTTTGGTTGCCAGCTGCAAAACAGGGATGTCCTCAACCCAGTCTACGTGGAGAGGATCCTCCTGCTGAGACAGGTGTGGTGTCAGGATTCTGGGAAGCTGAGGGACTAGTGCATTCAATGACTGCCTCCTTCCCCAGGGTCACATTTGCCGCCTGCAGGACTTGGTGTCCCCAGTATACTCTTACCTGTGGACTCGCCCTGCAGTAGGTCGAGCACAGCTGGACGCCATCTCGGAGAAGGTGGATGTGATTGCCAAGCGTGTGCTGGGGTGAGTACCCGCAGGCTGAGCTCAGGGTTCCAGCAGGCCCTGTAAACTGGCCCTCTTCTTCTAGGCTTCTAGAAAGATCTAGTATGAGCTTAACTCAGGATATGCTGAATGGAGAACTGAAGAAGCTATCAGAAGGTCTGGAAGGCACCAAGTACAGTAATGTGATGAAACTCCTTCGGATGGCCCTCAGTGGACAGCAGGTGAGGCAGGGACACGGGTTGGATTGTTCCCTAGTAAGGCAATATTTGCTCTTTTTGTTCTTAGCAAGGACCTCCTGTAGCTGAGATGATGTTGGCCTTGGGACCAAAGGAAGTACGGGAACGGATCCAGAAGGTGGTTTCCAGCTAGGGAGAGGATGTTTCGGGCAGTGGAGATCGCCCTAAGAACCTGTGAGCTTAGAAACAGCTTTCAGAGACCAGAAGGAGGCCTGGGGCCCGTCGGGAAGTTTGCTGAAGGAACTAAGAGTGGAAACAATCTCTGACTGCACACAAGTGCATTTGTGATCCACCACAGGCACGTTTTTGTCAATTGGCTGGGGAAGCCCAACCCATCTAACCTCCTGGACTCTGGAAAGGCATTCTCCGGGTCTGGTTTCTCACACATTACACAGCAGAGGTTTGGAGTTAGTTCACAGAAAAGTTAACATCCCGGAACAGTGCAGAAGGCTTGGGTTTCAGTTTGCTAGGGCCCCCATAACAAAATGCCACAGAACCAGGTGGTTTAAACAACAGAGATTTATTTTCTCACATTTGGAGGCTAGAAGTTCAAGATCAAGGTGTCAGCAGGCCTGGTTTTTCCTAGAGGCCTCTTTTGTTGGCTTGCAGACAGCTGTCTTCTCACTGTGTCCTTGTGCGGTCTTCCCTCCATGCACACACATCTCTAAGTTTCATTATGTGCCCAACGTTCCTCTTCTAAGAACACCAGTTGGACTGGATTTTAACTTTAACCAGCCTCATTTAAGTTAATCACCTCTTTAAATGCTCAATCTCCAAGTACAGTCTCATTCTGAGGTTCCAGGGGTTTCTCAACGTAAGAATTTAGGGGGACAGAATTCAGCCCGTAGCAGCTGGGCAGCAGGACTCATGGGTCCCAGTTCTCAGGCCCCAAGGACTCAGAGCAGCAAAGGATACGTGACACAAGCAGGGCTGAACTGGACACCAGACTTTCTTTGGGGTTGTAAAAGGAGAAGTGTGACTCCACTGCCAAGGGTAAGCACTCTTGTCTTATGCTACCCTTTATTCTTGAACCTTGGGGCAGCCTGTGTCTCCCTTCCCTAAACGTCATCTGTTCCGTTTTTCCAGTCTTCCAGACCTGGTCCTTGGACTGGAGACCTTCACCCTTCCTATTTTGTGGCTTTCTCTTCAAATCCACCTCGTCCTTCCTCCATGACTTATAAGTCATCATCTCTGCTGGTTTCTGAAATGAGATATGCTTCTTGGGGTCTTCAGTGAAGAGGAATAGCAAGTGAAAGGAGGATGGTGGCAGGGTACATGAACCCCTACCAGGCTTCTAGGCTTCCCCTGCATGGCAGCCAGCCTCTAAGTTGGCCCCCAACCATCCCTGCCTTCTTCTATTCACACCCTTGTGTGGTTCCTTCCCACATTGAATAGGCCTGACTTGTGTAACCACTACACTATTGAAGAAATGAGAGTTTGACTTCTGAGGGTAAGTCATAAAATACATCGTGGCTTCTGTCTTGTTTTCTTTGATCGCTTACTTTGGGGGAAGCCAGCTTCCAGGTCATGAAAATACTCAAGCAGCCTTATGGAGTGCTCCACATGACAAGGGATCGAGGCCTCCCACCAATAGCCATGGGAGTGTGCAATCTTGAAAGCTGGTCCTTCAATTCCAGCCAAGCATTCACATGACCGCAATCCTAGCTGATCTCGCTTGTGACCTCTATGGGAGACCCTAAGCCAGAACCACTCAGAGAAGCTGCTCCGGAACGTCAGACACACATGAACTGTGAGATAGTAAACGTTTATTGTTTAAAGCTACTTGGTTTGGGGATAATTTGCGTTTCAGCAGTAGACAATATATTTATTTTGTCCAGGGGAGTGGAAAGGCGATTACAGAGTTTGTTGAGCCCCATAGAGTCCTAGTCTTTGCTTAAAGAAATATACCAGTTCTTTCTAATACAGAATCCATTAAGTTCGTTGGTTGCAAACAATAGAAACCAACTCTGCCTCACTTATGTTTATTGGAGGCCATAAGAGAGCCACAGCATCTACCAAAAAGCCAAAAAAAAAACAGGTTTTGGAAAAGACAGGAACTAGCTACAGGAGCTAATGGCCAATCTTGTCTGAGTTCTTTGATGGCGACACATGAACTACAGCCGTTTTGTTGTTGTTAATTTCTCCGTGTTTTCCCCTCAGTTTTGGATGACTCTGCTCAAGGTTCAGATTCTGAGGAGCAAGTATCTGTTGGGCTATCTGAGGTCCTGCTACCATTCCTTGGCCAGTAATAGGTAGTTTCACAGGGATTATATGCAATGGAGGAAAAGTTGTTCTCAAGGAAAACTAGGGAGCTTTCTCCAGAAGATGATGTAATGGCAGAAACAACAGGTGGTTGACCACAGAAGGGGACAATAATAATACTTGTAATTTATTGTGCGCTTATATGAGCCTCACCCTCTCCCAGGTGTCAGATAATGCTCGTAAATGCCTTAGTCCATCATCTCAGTAAATTTTTTTTATAACACTATGAGAGAAGCAGTATTTTTTTTTTCTGTTACAGATATGGAAACCGAGGTTCTGAAAAGTTAACTAAAACTTCCGAGGTTATAGTACGAGGCAAAACCAAGATTTAAACTCAGATCTGTGCCGATCCAGAGTCCAAGCTTAACTCTGATCTACTGAGTGTTGTCAGAGCATCTGTTTCTAAGACATTAAGAATGGTTAAAAGGAGCTTCTTGGCTCATGGTCAAGTGAGTGTTTTTAACAAAGTGAGTGGTCAAAATACTAAGTCGATTCTGGTATATCTACAACATGGATGAACCTCTAGGACTTCATGCTAAATGAAATGTCAGTCACAAAAGGACAAATACGTCCTAATGCTTTGTGAGGCAAAGGTGGTAGGCTTGTCAAAGGCCAGGAGTTTGGAGACCAGCCTGGGCAACATAGTGAGATCCTGTCTCTACAAAAAATTTAAAAATTAGCCAGGTGAGGTGACATATGCCTGTAGTCCCAGCTACTTGGGAGACTAAGGTAGGAGGATCACTTGAGCTGAGGCGTTAAGGCTGCAGTGAGCTATGAATGCACTACTGCACTCTAACCTGGGCAACAGAGCAAGATCCTGTGTCTAAAAAAAAAAAAATGAATAAAATAAAGTTAAAAGGATAGATACTGTAAGATTCTACTTATTTGAATTACTTAAAATAATCAAAATTATACAGGCAGAAAATAAGATGGTGGTTGTCAGACTTGGGGAGGCAGAAATGGGAAGTTACTGTTTAGGGTATAGAGTTTCAGTTTTGCAAGATGTAGTTACAGGGGTCAATGGTGGTGATAATTGCACAACATTATAAAGATACGTAATGCCGCTGAACTGTATATTTAAAAATGACTGAGATGGTAAATTTTATATTTTTCTGTATTTTACCACAGTTTTTAAAAAATACTAAATTAGAGCTGGGCCTGGTGGCTCACACCTAGAATCCCAACATTTTGGGAGGCCAAGGCAGGCAGATCACTTGAGGCCGGGAGTTCAAGACCAGCCTGGCCAACATGGTGAAACCCCATCTCTACTAAAAGTACAAAAATTAGCCAGGTGTGGTGGTACATACCTATAATCCCAGCTACTTGGGTGGCTGAGGCACAGGAATTACTTGAACCCCCACAGAACGGGAGGTTGCAGTGAGCCAAGATCACACCATTGTACTCCAGCCTGGGGAACAGAGCGACACTCTGTCTCAACAAGAAATTAATAAAAAAGCGAAATTAATAAAGCTGTTGCTACTTCCTCAAGTGAAGTGTGCTGTGCTATCTTGAAAGCAGCT